TTACTCTCTCTGTGTGGAATGTCTATTGCTGGTATTTCTCTCTTATCCATCCTTTACGTTGGTTATCTCAAATGCCTCCTTGCCCTAAAAGCTTTCCCCAGTTCCTCGTCTGGGAATAATTATTGCCATCCGTGCGAGATTCTCTAACGCTTTGTACGACTGCTTTATTTCAAATTCTGCTTTATAGTTCTTTTGTGTACACACACAGATTGTTTCTCACGTTCTATTGAAAGCTGCTTAGGGGAGGAATTGTATTCTATTTTGTTAATCTCTGCATCCTTTCGGCGCCTAGTAAGAGTCTTGTACGAAACAGAAATGTCTCTCCTTCGTAAAATTCCTCATCGGGAGCTGGGACTGTGAATTTTTGTAACGTTTAAGAACTATCTGTTATTTAAGAACAAACACTCTGCTTAACTTGTTTAGGGTTCACTAGAGCGAGTAAGACCTTTTTAGGGCACGCCGTCTCGCTGGTTGTCACACACGCATGGATCGCTGCCGGGACCCTTAGGTTTGTCTGCAAACACGTGGGTGATAAGCGCTACCCTCCAGGCCCCTCCTCTGTCCACGGTGATTGGCGGACCAAACGTTCCAATCATCCCTCCCCGCCTCTTTCGGCAGTAGCCAATCAGAGACCCCGAGCGCCTCCTGACTACTAGACACTGTTTACTAACAGATCGAAGCTGGGGAATAAGGGGTGTGACCGTTCTGGGGAGGTCAGGGAAGGGAAGGTCTTGACTGCGAGTGCGCACCAGAGGAAATGGGCGGGGCAGAGCTTTGGGTCTCACCAATCGGAGTGGCGGCGCTCCTCCCTCTCCTGCCTCCCCGCCAAGCAACAACAATTCGAGGAGCGAGGCGGGGAGGCTCGTGAAACGTCACAGCGTACTGCCCAATGGGAACCGGCGTTGGCAGACGCGCGCGCCCTGTGTCCAATCAGCGAAGGCGGCTCGAATGGCTCCCTTACCTTGCTGGCTGTGGGCGGAGCGGCCTGAGGAGGCGGCGGTGGAGCAGGGGGCGGTTTGGTTGCGCGGTACTAGCGGTGCCCGCCGAAGGGGGAGGAGGCGAGGAGCGAGCCGTGCGGCCAGAGCGGGAAAGAGACTCGTCTTTGCGTCCGAGTTCTGGAGCCGCCGCACCCCGACTCCTGGGGCCGCGGCAGCGGCTGCGAGGGGACGGGCGTCCGCTGTCTCCTGGGTTCCCCTCGTAGCGACCCGCGGGATCGGAAAAAAAGGAGAAGATGGAGGAGGAGGGTGGCAGCAGCGGCGGCGCCGCGGGGACCAGCGCGGACGGCGGCGACGGAGGAGAGCAGCTCCTCACTGTCAAGCACGAGCTGCGGACTGGTGAGCGACCCCGCCCTCTGCCGGCCGGGCCCCTTGTTTTTTTTTTCCTCTTTTTTTCTTTTAGCTAATTTGACAGGACATGCTGAGAAGGTGGGAATAGAAAATTTTGAGCTCCTGAAGGTCCTAGGAACTGGAGGTAAGTCTTAAGTTAATTATATTTAAGGAAAATAATTCTTTTTATTTTTTCTTTTCATTTTCAGCTTATGGAAAAGTATTTCTAGTTCGTAAAATAAGTGGCCATGATACTGGAAAGCTGTATGCCATGAAAGTTTTGAAAAAGGCAACAATCGTTCAAAAGGCCAAAACCACAGAGCATACAAGGACAGAACGACAAGTCCTGGAACACATTAGGCAGTCGCCATTTTTGGTAACATTACATTATGCTTTCCAGACAGAAACCAAACTTCATCTCATTTTAGGTAAGTGTCAGTTGTTATCAGACTTTTTATGAGTTTAAGAAAGAAAAATGTATTTCATTTTTAGATTATATAAATGGTGGTGAACTTTTTACTCATCTTTCTCAAAGAGAGCGTTTCACAGAGCATGAGGTGCAGATTTATGTTGGAGAGATTGTGCTTGCCCTCGAACATCTCCACAAGGTAAGACTCTTCATTTTTCAGGTTTCTTTTCTATTTTAAAATTTATATTTCTTTGTTTTTGCAGTTGGGGATTATATATCGTGATATTAAGCTTGAGAATATTCTACTTGATTCTAATGGCCATGTGGTGCTGACAGATTTTGGTCTGAGTAAGGAGTTTGTGGCTGATGAAGTGAGTATATTTTAATTTGAAGTTAGTAATAAAATCAAATCCCTTTTTTGTTTGTTTGTTCAAGACTGAAAGAGCATATTCCTTTTGTGGAACTATTGAATACATGGCACCAGATATTGTCAGAGGGGGAGATTCAGGACATGACAAGGTATGTTCTATTTTTGATGCTTCTTTATGTATTTCTATAAAATGAAATTATTGTTGTTTTATAGGCAGTTGACTGGTGGAGTTTGGGTGTTCTAATGTATGAATTACTAACTGGAGCATCTCCTTTCACTGTTGATGGAGAAAAAAATTCCCAAGCTGAGATATCTAGGTAAGATTTGACAAAATAAAATAAATGCATTGTTTTTACTTGAATTTTGTAACTTTGAGAACAGATTTGACATTAAAAATTAAAAATAGAGATTCCACTTCCAAAGAAGATGGAATAAACAGGGACCAGATTTACTTTCCTGCCTGAAACAATTTTAACAATGGGCAAAATATATGAAACAACAGATTTGAAGACATTGGACATCTGGAAGTGAAGGACAGTGTTCTTTGAGAGGCGGAAAAATAAATGAGGTGAGCCCTATGATTGCCCCAGCTTACTGCCTTTGTTTTAACAGCAAGTTTTGTCTGCCTACAGGAGAATATTAAAAAGTGAGCCTCCATATCCCCAAGAAATGAGTGCTTTAGCGAAAGACCTAATTCAGCGTCTTTTGATGAAAGATCCCAAGAAGAGATTGGGATGTGGTCCACGTGATGCAGATGAAATCAAAGAACATCTCTTCTTTCAGGTGAAATTATTGAATAGATAAATGGTTTCATATTTCTACTTTGTACCAACTTTCTTTGTTTTAGAAAATAAATTGGGATGATTTAGCCGCCAAAAAAGTGCCTGCACCATTTAAGCCAGTCATTCGAGATGAATTAGATGTGAGTAACTTTGCAGAAGAGTTCACAGAAATGGATCCCACTTATTCTCCCGCAGCCCTGCCCCAGAGTTCTGAGAAGCTGTTTCAGGTAATTTCCCATCCTGTGCACATGCACATTGGTTTTTCTTTATCTTTCTTTGTCTTGTTTTTAGGGCTATTCCTTTGTTGCTCCTTCCATCCTATTCAAGCGTAATGCAGCTGTCATAGACCCTCTTCAGTTTCACATGGGAGTTGAACGTCCTGGAGTGACAAATGTTGCCAGGAGTGCAATGATGAAGGTATATAGATGTGGTAACTTATATGACATATTTCTGAAGTTAAATGATGTTGATTTCTTGACAGGACTCTCCATTCTATCAACACTATGACCTAGATTTGAAGGACAAACCCCTGGGAGAAGGTAGTTTTTCAATTTGTCGAAAGTGTGTGCATAAAAAAAGTAACCAAGCTTTTGCAGTCAAAATAATCAGCAAAAGGTATGACCATTTTTAATATAATATTCTTTCTTGACATGTGGATGCTAAGTGTCTCATCTTGCAGGATGGAAGCCAATACTCAAAAGGAAATAACAGCTCTGAAACTCTGTGAAGGACACCCCAATATTGTGAAGTTGCATGAAGTTTTTCATGATCAGGTATCCTACTTTTTTTTTTTTTTTTTCCCATGAGGCCCTCCACGTTATTCTTTCTCTTTTCTAGCTTCACACGTTTCTAGTGATGGAACTTCTGAATGGAGGAGAACTGTTTGAGCGCATTAAGAAAAAGAAGCACTTCAGTGAGACGGAAGCCAGCTACATCATGAGGAAGCTTGTTTCAGCTGTAAGCCACATGCATGATGTTGGAGTGGTGCACAGGGATCTGAAACCTGAGGTATAAAATCACTGGATCTCTTACGTAATTCAGAGAAACTAATGTAAGCATTGATATCTTGCAGAATTTATTGTTCACCGATGAAAATGACAATTTGGAAATTAAAATAATTGATTTTGGATTTGCACGGCTAAAGCCACCGGATAATCAGCCCCTGAAGACTCCATGCTTCACCCTTCATTATGCCGCCCCAGAGCTCTTGAATCAGAACGGCTACGATGAGTCCTGTGACCTGTGGAGCTTGGGCGTCATTTTGGTGAGTTCTTTTCAATACAGTCATTAAACCTGGTCATTCTGTTTTGTTACTTTTTCCCTGATAGTACACAATGTTGTCAGGACAGGTTCCCTTCCAATCTCATGACCGAAGTTTGACGTGTACCAGCGCGGTGGAAATCATGAAGAAAATTAAAAAGGGAGATTTCTCCTTTGAAGGAGAAGCCTGGAAGAATGTATCCCAAGAGGCTAAAGATTTGATCCAAGGTAAGAATCTAATGAAATTTTACATTTTATATAAATCATAAAATAAAAATATCTATTCCCAAAGGACTTCTCACAGTAGATCCAAACAAAAGGCTTAAAATGTCTGGCTTGAGGTACAATGAATGGCTACAAGATGGAAGTCAGCTGTCCTCCAATCCTCTGATGACTCCGGATATTCTAGGATCTTCCGGAGCTGCCGTGCATACCTGTGTGAAAGCAACCTTCCACGTAAGGCCCTGTGCTCTGTACATGTTGGGCGGTTCACAGGGGTTCCCTTTTTTTCCCCCGCCAGGCCTTTAACAAATACAAGAGAGAGGGGTTTTGCCTTCAGAATGTTGATAAGGCCCCTTTGGCTAAGAGAAGAAAAATGAAAAAGACTAGCACCAGTACCGAGACGCGCAGCAGTTCCAGTGAGAGTTCCCATTCTTCTTCCTCTCATTCTCACGGTAAAACTACACCCACCAAGACACTGCAGCCCAGCAATCCTGCCGACAGCAATAACCCGGAGACCCTCTTCCAGTTCTCGGACTCAGTAGCTTAGGCATGGTAGGAGTGTATCAGTGATCCATTGCACCTTTATTCCCTCAGCATATGCCTGAGGCGATCTTTTATGCTTTTAAAAATGTTTCCCGTTGGTCTCATTGGAATCTGCCTCCTAATGATTTTTTTCAGGAAAACCTGTTTGGTTATCCTCATTCAAAAGCACTGGACAGAGAATGTTACTGTGAATAGAGCACATATTACTCTTTTTAGCAACCTAGCATGATGCCAACAAGACTATTCTTGAAAGAGCAAAGGTTCCTGTAAATTTAATTAGGGCTAGATTTGAGCTGCTTGTAAGTCACAGGTTTTCCAGATGTCTGCCAACAAGAAATGACTCATACTGTGATGATACCTTTTGCTTTGCCTTGTGGACAATGTGGGTTTTTGAAATTTGCACCCTTCAAACAATGATTTATCAGAGAAAGGGGTCTGTTTTCAAAAAAGATTCTGTAATGAATTTTATGTGTGGCATATACTTATTTCTTGAGAGAAGATTTTAACTTATTGTTTTTATTTTATGGTTACATATGATGATAACCTGCTATTATTAAACTTTTTCTAAAAAGTGAAAAAAAAAAAAAAAGATATAAGAACTCAAGGTCCCATACTCTGTATTCGGGATCCATCTGAGATGCATGCTAAGCTATGTGTATGTTTTTAATTTTGCACTGCTCTTTCCTGGCAATTTGTTTTAATGGTTATTGCAGAATATTAAGGTACATGTCTCTCTGTTTTAAGTAATATTGCACTTTATAAAAAAGTATGAATAAAGCAAACTATTTTATAAAGTGCACTGTTTAAAGCATTTGCACTGTATTTTTGCCATTTATTTTCATTTTCTACTTTAAATTTGTCCTCACATTCCTCTTCTACTTTGTATGCAACAAGTAGAATGGGGCATGTTGTGTCATGTAGTCAGCCACTTATGCACCAATGTGAGGAAAACCTAAAGGGAAATTAAACTAAACACTGTGCTTCATATTTGTACACTGTGTTGTACTACAGTGAGGAATTTCCTCCTGTAGTCATATATTATGTACATAATATTTTAGAATCATACCTATGACTTGTTTGGAAATTTTTCTGTTAAATTTTAAATCCAGAAAGCATATTTTATAAACTTATGCAGAGCACTTTTATTGCTCAAAAGTTCTGAATTCATACAGAAAACAAGTACTATGTGATGAAAACATTTCATTAAAAGATTGCTGCATTTAAAAATACAATTAATTCGTTCCCTATGCAAAAAAAAAAAAAAAAAAAAAAGAAGTGATAGGGTTTGTGTGTTATATTTTCTTTTAAAGCCATCATGTGAAATGTCAGGACTGAGAAAAGTGATTTTTTTGCTTTGTTTACAGGAATCATGCTTAAAGAGATAATGCCCAACATGTTTATTTTATAGTTTTTGTTAATGATAACCTTTTGAGCATTAGTTTGGAATTTGGACATGATATTTATTTATTCCTTTCTTGAGGTTATAGCAGCATTAATTTCAACCAGTTATGAATACTAAAAATATTGCACTCTATGTAATAGTAGTATATTTATTACTAAATCAATGTATATATTAATAGCACAGGCAAAAAATGGCAAATATTAAAATATTTTCAAAATATTATATTATCCTGTTCACATTTTGTCCACAGTGGTTATTGGGAATAATATTTTACACTTTTTGCTGGCCCAAATGGCTACATAATATTGAGTTAATGAAAGTTTTCTACTCCCAGCTTTCAGTTATTCCTAGTAATTATGGGAAATTTTGTGTGAATTATTACCAAACTATTGCTAATTCACAAAATGTGATTCCATCAGGCACAGATCTCTAGTAATCAAGAAAATGACCATATTTATAATTATATTGGACATATTGGGAACATATTTGGCTCTTCAAGCCATTTTTTAAACTGTGCATCCTGGTAGAAAATACTAGTTATAAAGTACAAACTAAAGGGACTATGTTGCTAATAGAAAATGATCCAGAAAAATGGTCAGACAGTATACAGATTGATGATGTGATTGATTTCATTGTGAATATTGGAAATTAATGGGTTTCATTTTCATTTATTTCCCTTGCCTCTTCTTGAGGAGGATTCGACAGGCGATGAAATGGGTAAAAAGGCAGTCAGACTAACAGGAAGAAGGAAAGATAGGCTAGCTGTCAACTGATGAGCCTGCCTGAATAATCTCAAATGGGCTTTTGAAAAGACCTTAACAAACACTGTTGCACTCTTGTCAAATATCTTTATCTACACCCTACTTATAAGTACCAAAAAGACAGCATTTGATGCCAAGTTTGAAGCAGTTAGGTCCTATGCAGGCTGTGTATTAACATACAGTGAATTGCACTTTAAAATTCAGAAAGCTTTCATTTGGTCACATCAAAAATAAACACTACAAAATATATAAAAAGTTAAATGATAGGACTCTTTTTTTGGTATTAAGAGTAAAATAGAAGAAGATCTAAGAAATACAAATACTTACATTATTTCTCCTTATGACATTAACTTTGGGACTAGAGCCACACCACCCCCTCCCTTCTTCACTTACTGATTGTATTGCATATAATTTTCATGCCAACATAAATCCTGATTCATATATTTTGTAACTGTATATGACAAATTGAGAGGCAAGAATAAGAAAAGGAAGATAATAGAGGAAAGATGTTAAGAAAGACCAGTTTCTTCTAATTACTCTGCCAGATCGTGTGTCTGAAAGAGGTTAATTAGCATTTTGAAATTGATTGGCTGAGTGTGGTGGCTCAGGCCTGTAATCCTTGTGCTTTGGGAGTATAAGACTGGAGAATCACTTGAAACCAGGAGTTAGAGACCAACCTGGGCAACATAGTGAGACACTGTCTCTCCAAAAATAAAAATAAAAATTAGCTGAGCATGGTGGCTCATGGGAGGCCAACATGTGGAGGATCGCTTGAGCCCAGGAGTTCGAGGCTGCAGTGAGCTGTGATCACACCACTGCACTCCAGCCTGGGCAACAGAGCGAGACCCTGTCTTAAGAAAAAAAGAAATTCATTAATTCTTCCAAACCTTTATAAAGTAAGAAACCACTGAATTACTAGAATAGAAAGTCAGTCTCCTGAGTTAATTTCCACATTGTTGTCTGTCTTGGAGTCACAGGTTCATTACCCAAGAAAACTGCCTTTTAATTTTTTTAGATTACTGTTGATTTCTTAAGTATGTAAATGACTAACTTTTAAATATAAGGTAAGTTATTTTAAAGAAATCTACTAAGATAGAAGTCACTTTTTTTAAAGTAAGGAAATTCCTTTTGTATCTCAGTTTATGTTCTCAAATACACTACTTTATAAAAGTATACAATTGACTGGATACTTATTCACCTTGCCCCCATTTCAAGCGCCTGTTATTGTCATATTTATTAAAAACAGGGTACCTCATAATGGTGAAAATTTCTAAATTATTGGGTCTATATGTGCCTTAGACTGCCTGATTACTTTGGCTGTTCTCCCAGTGACTGATAATAATAGCATGATTTGAGTGTTCATGTGAGAATACATCTAATATTCCTTAAGATCTAAGTAAATAAGTTAAATTCTGATATGCCACTTATGTCAAAATAATTGTTATATAGATGAATTATTACTGTAACATCATGAAGTATCTTAAAATTATATGACTTTTGGCCTCTCAAATGTCTTACATGATAATACCCCAATTTCCAGTCTTTAATTGATTGTATACCTCACGTAAGTGTCTGTCATCACTTGATACCTGTATCTGGCACTAAAACAAATGTAGCCGGCTCTAATGAAATTTGAAGTTTGGATAGGAGACATTGTAAAACTCAAGAATGGGAAAAAAAAATTTTAACAGAAGTATGTATGAAGGAAATATTTTAAGTATAATCTACCCAAAGAAAATAACTGCTACAGCCAACATTAAAGGTTTTATTCCCTGTTTTGTTAAGTAACTTCACTCCAAATTGTGACATTCTTTAGAGAAAATATTTTCCTTAAGAGTAGTTATTTACGTGTTTTATTGGGGGAGCATATTTTCAGGGGGGCAACATCTTGCTAAGAACATTTGATTAGCCTCACTTCTGTCCTCACCTTCTATATTGCTTACTTTTCAAGATATTTCTTCTGAGCCCTTTTCTTTGTATGCCCAGCTCCCTGTTATGTAATTAAGTAGTTGATTACCATTCCAAATGCTTCCCCTACACAAGGCTGTTGTCCACCCTGTTTCATGAATTTGTGAATTAAGTAGGTGCCTAATATTTTCCTACTATTAGGGTGAAAAGGAATAAGAAACTAAAGTGGCTTCCAAATGTTTGTGTCTTGGTTTCTTCACCCTAGTGCAAAATAGGAAATGTTTATTGGCAGTCATTTCTTTTCCATTACTCCTTTTAACCACATTACAAAAAGCTAGGATTTTGTGTCTAGAAGGAGACTTGTATTAAAAGACAAGATTCTTAGTAGTTATTCATCAGGCTTAAGTTTCCTGGTGTATTTCTTGTGGGAGAGGTAGAAGGACATTTTGTAGTAGTATTCTAACTATTAATATAATGCTGCTTGGGTTATCAGAAAGTATTGAATACTTCAGATAAGTCAAGTTAGTATTTAGTATAGCAGCTGTTCTTCAGAGCACAGGAAACTGGGATAGTATGTAGTATTATGCTGTTTCCATTATTGTTTCTCATTGCATAACACTTTTAATTTATATGTTGGTATACAATTTGCCCCTTTACTAAAAAAAAAAATCTAGTTTCATTCTTGTTCCTTGCCACATTAAGCAGTTTTTTCATTTACGTTTTAAATTTTCTTAATATTAGAAGAAAAAGAAAACAGAACAAAAGAGAAATGTCATGACTTAGAAAAGGAAATTTTAAGTTTTATGGAATACTGTAGCTTTATTTTCTGACATTTCTGCTTATAGATAGATTAGAAAATCCTTGTTTCTTTTGTTTGCTTTGTTTTAAAATCCAGTAAGGTTGAGGAACTTGACATTTTAAAACTGCAGTTTTATTTTTAACTACATAAGAGGCTGGTCATGTGAAATGTGCACTGCTATGTTGGAATGGATATGTATGTGACAATTAACCTCATTAAAGCTCTGTTGCTGTGGTAGGCATTCAGTTATTCCTAATAGTTTATTTTAGGTACTATACTGCTATCCTATTTGCTGAAATTATAAATACTAGCAATGTACAATAATTCTCATTCTTTGGCTGAATAAAAACAGAAATTTAAAGGTGCTGTGTCACATAAACAGTTAATGCCTCAGTACTAAAGTTTTGAAAAATATTCCTAAAAACTTCACAGGCATGAATTTTTGAAAAGAAGAAGAAACCACATATACACATAGAGGAATTTTTAAAGACTGGCATTTTAAAGTATAGCTGGTAAAAATGGTATGTATCCTTATGTGTAGAATTTAAACTTCTTGAAAATAATCTAAGCTGCAACAATCTATGTAACTGCTCTTCCACAGTTTTACATAAAGATAAGAATTTGTCTTACTAAAAGGTAAATGGAAGATTAAAAAAGATGAAAAACATTGTTTTTCCTCTATTCTATGTGGACAATTAAAAGTATAGCCAAGCCTCAGCTCAAATGAGTTGCCTTTGTGTGAGACAGGGTCTCACTCTGTCACCCTGGCCGGAGTGCAGTGGCGTGATCACAGCTCACTGCAACCTCCACCTCCTGGGCTCAAGCAATCCTTGTACCTCAGCCTCCTAAGCAGCTGACTAAGTAGACTACAGGCATGAGCCACCATGCCCAGCTAATTTTTTTTTAATAGCTACAAGGTATCAGTATGGTGCCCAGGCTAGTCTCAAACTCCTGGCTTCAAGCAATCCTCCCGCCTCAGCCTCCCAGCTTTGCCCAGCCGTGAGTTGCTTTGTGAGTTGTCTTCCTTAACTGCATCAGTTCATCCCATACTCCGTACATGCACTTTTTCTCGTATTTTTCTGCTTTTCTATGGTGTGTCCACACTCATTTGTGTATTTCTACACTGGTATTTCACTACTTATTAAGATATCTGCATGTGGACCTACATTTATAAATTGTAATTCCGTTCAGAGAAATAAGAACTTGATTGGGACAGAGCTGGGAAATGTTTGTGATGAAAATTATTAGGAATAAGGAAATAATGATGCTGTGTGAGAAAGCAAGTAGACTTAAATTCTGAGATAGAAACATCTGCAATCAACATAGAGAAGGCTACTTTACAAAAATGTTATTTCAGTGCCCGTATGGACAAATCTCTTTAAAAGGCTTTGTCTACTGTGTACATAAAGGAACTTATAAGCTTCATAAAGTGCTTATTTTTCTCTAGGAAGCCCATGTGATAGCTCTCTCCTCTGTTTTCCCACTCCTTCCCCAGCTTTTCCTGCTGCCCACTGCTCCAAACACTGACATCCAGTGGCCAGAGACCAGTCCAAATGGAGCACTAAAACTACATATAGATAGTGATCATATTGTTTAAAATGTTATTGCAACATGGTGTGTAAAGTGCACAGGTCTGAAATATACAGCTCAATAAATGTTTACATATATATGCGCCCATATAACCATCATTCAGATCAAGATGAGGCTCCCAGTCAGTCCTCATACATAACCACCACTCTGACCTCTGTCACTGTTGTTGACATTCCTATACATGGAATTATCCAGTCTATAGGTTTTTGTGTCTGGTTTAATTTGATCAGCATTATGTCTGTGAAATGCATCTATGTTGTTGCATGTAGCAATAACAGTAGTTTGTTCTTTTTCGTTGCTCTGTAGTATTCCATCAGATAAATACATCACAATTTATCCATTCTCCCACTGATAGACATTTTGGTTGTTTGTAATTTTTAGCTTTTGTGTTTAAAGCAGCCATAAGCATTCTTGTGCATATATTTTAATGGACACGTACACTCATTTCTCTTGTGTGTCCACTTAAAAGTGAAACAGCTGGCTGCAGTGAGCCTTGATCGCACCACTACATTCCATCCTGGGCGATAGAGTGAGACCCTGTCTCAAAAAAACAGACAAAAAAAAGGAGTGAAACTACTGAGTCATAAGATGAATATATATTTAGCTGTAGAAGATATTACCAAATGGTTTTCAACAATGGTTGTACCAATTTACATACCCACCAATAATGTGTAAGTGTTCTAGTTCTTCCACATCCTCATCAGTGCTTGGTACCATCAGCCCTAGTAGTTTAGCCACTCTGACAAATGTGTATATTTGATTGTGGTTTTAACCATTCTGGTGATTTTGTATTTCACTGAGATTTTAAGGTGTATTTTCCTGATAAGTAGTGATGTGTGGAACACCTTTTTATATTTTTATTAGTCATTTGGCTATCCTCAATTAAGTGCCTGTTCAAGTCATTTGTTCATATTTATTGGGTTGTCTTTTTTTCTTACTGACTTGCAGGAGTCTTTTATATTTTATGGATATGAGGGTTTTTGTCTGATATTTTACCATAAATGTCTTCTCTTTAGTTTGCTTTTCTACTTTCTAAGTGCTTTCCTTTGATGACCAAAAATTTTATGAAGTCCAATATACCAGTCTTTTATTTAATTGCTAATACTTTTGCGTCGTATTTAATAAATGTTCACACCAAGGTTATGAAGATATTCTTATATTCTTCTAAAAGCTTTATTGGCCGGGTGAGGTGGCTCATGCCTGTAATCCTAGTGCTTTGGGAGGCCAAGCCAGGTGGATCACTGGAGGTCAGGAGTTGGAGACCAGCCTGGCCAACATGGTGAAACCCCATCTCTACTAAAAGTATAAAAATTAGCCAGGCATGGTGGTGCATGCCTGTAATCCCAGCTACGTGGGAGGCTGAGGCAGGAGAATCGCTTGAACCCAGGAGGCAGAGGTTGCAGTGAGCCAAGGTCATGCCACTACACTCTAGCCTAGGCAACAGAGCGAGACTCTGTCTCAAAAAATAAAACTAAAAGCTTTATTGTTTTACCATCCACATTAGGTTTACAGTCCATCTACTGCTGATATTTGTATATGATGTGAAATAGTAGCCAAAGTTTATGTATTTCCATATGAGTATTAACTTGACCCAGCACAATGTATTGAAAAGCTGAGTTGTAATTTTTATGAAGTCTTCATATCTGGTAGTGTAAGACCTCTAACTTTTATCTAATAGTTCTAATAGTTTTGGCTATTCTTAATCCTTTGCATTTCCATATACATTTTAGAATCACCTTGTTAGTTTTGGGGGCAGAGGATGTTAGGGTTTAATTGGTATTGCATTGAATGTATAAATCAATTTCAGGAGAAATTATATCTTACCAATTTTGAGTTTTCCAATGCATGGACATGGTATATCCCTCTATTTACTTAGGTATTTAATTTGTCTCACCAGTGTTTTATAGATTTACATGTAGAGGTTAGATTTATATCTAGGTTTTTGACAGTTTTACTTTATTATCAAATTGTTTTTAATTAGTTTATAGAAATATAGTTTTTTTGGTATATTACCCTTTCACTTAGAAACCTTGTTAAATTCACTTTTTAATTCTAATCTGTATATTATTTTAGATTTCTTTAAGTCTACAGTTATATCGTCTGTAAATAATGACAGTTTCATTTCTGCCTTTTCAATTTTTATTTTTCTTGCCTTATTGAGCTGATCAGGACCTCCAATAACATGCTAAATGAAGTAATGACAATGGACTCCTTAAACTTCTTCAACTCAGAATAAGAATTCAATATTTTTCTATTCTATATATATATATTTTTTTCTTTTCTTTTCTTTTTTTTTTTTTTTTTTTTTTTTTTTTGAGACGGAGTCTCGCTCTGCCACCCAGGCTGGAGTGCAGTGGCTCAATCTCAGCTCACTGCAACCTCCACCTCCCAGGTTCAAGTGATTCTTCTGCCTCAGTCTCCCGGGTGGCTGGGACCACAGGCATGCACCACCACCCTCAGCTAATTTTTGTATTATTAGTAGAGATGGGGTTTCACCATATTGGCCAGACTGGCCTCGAATTCCTGACCTCGTGATCCACCCGCCTCAGCCTCCCAAAGTGCTGAGATTACAGGCATGAGCCACCTCACCCAGCCCAATATTATGTTTTATTTAATTTTTTTATAGATATCATATAGCAGATTGTTTTATTTCTAATTTTCAGAGAGTTTTTACTAAATGCTTTTTCTGCCTCTGTTGAGATAATCTTGTATTTTTCTTCTTTATTCTTCAATTTTCAAATGCTGAAAATAGAATAAATTCCATTTTCATGATGTATTGCCCTTTTCATATATCAATGGATATAGTTTGCTAATATTTTGCCTAAGATTTTTGGATCATAAGGAGGATAGACCTAGACTGGGTGTGGTATCTCACACCTGTAATCCCAACACTTTGGGAGGCCAAGAGGAAGGATTGCTTTAGCCCAGGAGTTGGAGACCAGCCTGGGCAACATAGAGAGACCTCATCTCTACAAAAGATTAATTAGCCAAGGATGGTGGTGCACACCTGTAGTACCAAATACCTGGGAGGCTGAGGTGGGAGAATCACTTGAGTCCAGGAAGCAGAAGTTGCAGTGAACCAAGATTGTACCACTGTACTCCCACCTGGGCAACAGAGCAGGAGCCTAGCATTAAAAAAAGAAGAAGAAGAAGAAGAAGAAGGAGGAGGAGGAGGAGGAGGAGGAAGAAGAAGGACAGACCTGTAATTTTTCTGTCTTTAATATTTTTGTCAAGTTTTGGTATCAAGATTATTCTGGCCTCATAAAAAAAAAGTTGGAGATGTGTTCCCTTTTTTTCTACACTCTGGAAGAGTTTGCACCTGATATTATTCCTCCTGTTTAAAATAATTCACCATTGAAGCCACTTGAATGAGAAGTTTTCTTTGTGGGAAAGTTGTCATTAATTGGAATATATCTTGTCTACTTACAGTTAATGTAATTATTATTGGTTTTAAGTCTACCATCTTACAATTTCTTTTACATTTTTGTCCTATATCCTCTTGGTTCCTGTATTGTGTCTTCTTTTGATAAACCAAATATTTTCTTTTGTCCATTGTTTCCTCCTATGTTAGTTCGTTAGTAATTTTTAGAAATTCATTTAGTACCTTAAAGATTACAGCTTGTATCTTTGACTTGCTGCCTTAAATTGGTACATTACCACTTCCCAACAATGCAGGAATTTTATGACAGTTTAAATCTGTTTTCCCCTTTTTTTTTTTTTTTTTTGAGATGGAGTCTTTGTCGCCAGGCTGCAGTGCAGTGGCACGATCTTGGCTCACTGCAACCTCTGATTCCCTGGTTCAAGCGATTCTCCTGCCTCAGCCTCCCGAGTAGCTGGGATTACAGACACAAGCCAGCACACCCAGCTAATTTTTGTATTTTTAGTAGAGACGGGGTTTCACCATGTTGGCCAGGATGGTCTAGATCTCCTGACCTCGTGATCTGCCCACCTCAGCCTCCCAAAGTGCTGGGATTACAGGTATTCCCCCTTCTTCCTTTTATGTTATTGTTGTCATGTATTTTACTTCTACATTCTATGTATGTTTTATCTCTATATATGTGTTTTAGACTTCATAAGACATTATTTTTTTTTTTTTGAGACAGAGTCTCGCTCTGTCGCCCAGGCTGGAGTGCAGTGGCGGGATCTCGGCTCACTGCAAGCTCCGCCTCCCGGGTTCATGCCATTCTCCTGCCTCAGCCTCCCAAGTAGCTGGGGCTACAGGCGCCTGCCACTACGCCCGGCTAATTTTTTGTATTTTTAGTAGAGATGGGGTTTCACCGTTTTAGCCGGGATGGTCTCGATCTCCTGACCTCGTGATCCGCCCGCCTCGGCCTCCCAAAGTGCTGGGATTACAGGCGTGAGCCACCGCGCCCGGCCGACATTATTTTTATTAGTAGTACTACTACTATATATTTTAAAGACTCTGGCTGGGCACTGTGGCTCACGCCTGTAATCCCAGCACTTTGCGAGGCCAAGGCAGGTGGATCACCTGAGGTCAGGAGTTCGAGACCAGCCTGGCTAACATGGTGAAACCCCGTTTCTACTAAAAATACAAAAAATGAGCCAGGAGTGGTAGTGCATGCCTGTAATCCTAGCTACTTGGGAGGCTGAGGCAGGAGAAACGCTTGAACCCGGAAGAGGGAGGTTGCAGTGAGCCAAGGTCGCACCATTGCACTCCAGATTGGGCAACAAGAGCGAAACTCCATCTCAAAAAAAAAAAAAAAAAAATAGACTCTATATTGTTTGTTTGCTCACATATTTATGTTTTCTGGTGTTTTTCTTTCCATCCTGCCTTTTTTACTTCCATCTGGGATTACTTTTCTTCATCTGGAGAATTCTCTTTAGTATTTATTTTAGTGCCAGTCTTCTGACAATGAATTCTCTCAGCTTTTGTTTTTTGAAACCTTCTTTCTTTTGCCTTTATTTTTCTGTATTTTTATTTTTTTAAGATAAAATTCATGTATCATGTAATATACCCATCTAATCATTCCATTCAGATACAATTCAATGTTACCTTTATTTTTGAAGGATATTTTTGCCTTGTATGAAATACTAGGTTCACCATTTTATTTTATTTTATTTTTGAGACCAAGTCTCACTCTGTCACCCAGGCTGGAGTGCAGTGGCACAATCTTGGCTCACTGCAACCTCCACCTCCTAGGTTCAAGTGATTCTTGTGTCTCAGCCTCCCAGGTAGCTGGGATTACAGGCATGCACCACCACGCCTGGCTAATTTTTGTGTTTTTAGTAGAGATGGGGCTTCACCACATTAGCGAGGCTGGTCTCAAACTCCTGACCTCAAGTGATCTGCCCACCTCGGCCTCCCAAAGTGCTGGGATTACAGGTGTGAGCTACTGGCGCCCAGCCTAGGTTCACCATTTTCAAGATATCATTCCAATCCTTAAGTTCTGTGGAAAAAGCCATTAGTTATATTTCCTTTGAAGGTAATGTGTCTTTTTTCTGTGGTCACTTTTAAGATTTTCTCTTCGTCTTTGTTTTTATTTTTTATTATACTTTTAAGTTCTGGGTTACATGTGCAGAACGTGCAGGTTTGTTACATAGGTATACACGTGCCCTGGTGGTTTGCTGCACCCATCAACCTGTCACCAAATTAGGTATTTCTCCTAATGTTATCCCTCCCCTAGCCCCCAACCCCCCGACAGGCCCCAGCGTGTGATGTTCCCCTCCCTGTTTCCATGTGTTCTCATTGTTCAACTCCCACTTATGAGTGAGAACATGCGGTGTTTAGTTTTCTGATCTTTTGATAGTTTGCTGAGAATGATGGTTTCCAGCTTCATCCATCCTAAGATTGGTAAACTTCCTGAATCTGTTGGTTGATGTCCTTCCTTATTAGAATTCTTAACCAGTCATTCTTCAAATAGTTTTTTCCAATCCGTTTTCTCTCTCCCGTTTTCTAGGATTGTGTGTTATACTATGTTCCATATGTCTGTTATAGTCCTTTGTTTGCCATCTTAATTTCTCCCTGTACTTCAATCTGTATAGTTTTTACTGACCTAATTAACTTATCCTGTTCTGCTGAGCCTAATCAATTTTAAATTTAGTTGTATATCTTATATTTTGGATTCTAAAATATCCATGACACTTTTTTGTAGGTGCCAAGTCTCTGATCATATCTTGTCTTTTCCTCTATATTCTTGAACACATTAATCAAAGTAATTTTAAAACTCTTGTCTGAGAAATCCAGTGTCTGATTACTACTACTAGTTGTTTGTTTCCATTGTCTGTTGTCAGTCATTTGGTGCTGTTTTTTAGCATGCCTTATAAGTTTGGTGAAATGTCATACATTGTGTGTTAAATACTGTAGGGGCTTTGAACGATGTTATCTTCCTCTAAGATGGTTATGTTTTCTTCTTGCAGTCTGATAAAATACAGGCATATCACTGTAATCCTATTGAAGGTTGGTTTTAGACTTTGTTGGGCTTGTACATTTCAGTTTTGCTCTTACTCCTAGCATATGGCCTCTTTGGGCTCTCATCTGAAAATCTAGGGTGTTTATCAGGGCCACTTCACCTCGGTGACCTTGAATTCCAACCTTTCCCTCCTCAGTACTAAGAGCTGCTCAGCTCGTTAGCCTCTCATCTGCTGCTTTTTGCTGGATTTCTTGAAGTCTCACCTTGTTGCACAGGAGTCTGCAATTGGCAGACACCTCAAGGAGATACTGTACCAGTATTTCAGGCTCACTTCCCTGAGGTTTCTTCGCTCTGGGATTTTGCCCCTTAAGTCCTAGCTACTTTCCCAAGCTCCAACTTTTGTCTCTTCAACCAAGTGGGATTACTGCTTGCTGCTAGGTATTTATTTCCCTGTGTTGTGAATTTGCAGTGCCTTGAAGAAGTAATCAAAATGAACACAGAGCTCACCAAAGTGTGCTTCCCTTTTTTCCCTCCTTTCAGCTATTTTATTGCAGCTCGTCAAGTTCTCCCTGCATTGGTTTGCTCCCTGTTGCCTATAAAAGATGTTCTACTTAACCCTTTTCCTGTTTGCCCCAAGAATACTTGCCAGCAGCACTTGCTGCTGCAGTATTTACCCCAAGATAACTTTGCCACGAACTCTCGCTTTTATTATTACTTTCGTTTAGCTCTAGTATATTGACTTCAGAAAAAAAGGACATCGTTCTCTTTATAGCATTCTGTTCTTAGTAGTGGTATTTCCATTTACAAAGTATAATAATTCTCGATCGCTGAAAATGTCGAATCCTAGAAAATGTAGCATTCCTACACGTGATGTTAACATCATTCTCGAACAGTTCTTGGACAGAGATTTATTTAATGAATTCGATTTTTCTGAAATAGATGATTTTGATGATTCAGATGCTTCTGATACTAGATCTGTTTAGAAATAACATCAAGAACAGTTTTTATATTTTATTTTCACATTGAAAATCAGTCAGATTTGCTTTAGCCTCAAAGAATGTGTTTACGTAAAATTAAATGAATGCTGGCAGTGAGCTGTACTTTTTTTTTCTAAACCGGAAAAGGGTTAATATAGCTTTCATCGTTGTTTTCAGTAGGAGGGCTAGTCCAATCACAAGCTACTCTATTGTGGCCAAAAGCAAAAATCTGGTGGTAATCATTTTTAATCGCCATTGTTGATTTCTCCGCAGTGGCTTCTGGCATTGATAACTTGGTTGTCACATGGTCATATGTGAAGGCACCCGGTTTATTCATTTGTTCCTTTGTCCATTAAATAGTTTTTGAGCACTTCTTTCAGGCCAGGTATTACTCTAGACACAAGCAATATAACAATATTTAAGATAAGATCTGTGTCACTTTGGCACTTGCAGCCTGTTTTTATAGAAAGGCTACTAAATGGTTGCCGAGTCGGACTTGTGGTAATTAAAATAGACTTTTCTTGTGTGGGGGTTGGGAGTGAGAAAAAAGAGACTGGAATCTTTTAGATGATTACATCTTCTTTATATAAATATTTTTAGCCTTTTGAAAAAACTCTGTAGAGCTTAATGCAGTTCACAGTTCACCCACACTACATCAATATTTGGCCTACCTTTTGCAAGCCCAATTCCCTAACTATGAGTTTCTGTGTTACATAAAAATCTCACCGGGAGCACAATTATTTGACAATTTGAGTTGAAACTCCAGGAACTGATTTATGGAGAACAAACTTAGCTCTGAAATTATGTCTCTTTATGAATATCGACATGAAATCTGATGAAGAATCATCCTACTGTGGTTTCCCATTTTAACTTCTGTTTTTGAAAAACATTTCAGATGCAACTAAGCACTTATTAAATGCTTCGTGATACCAAAAAATGGCTTGGTGGTCTTTGTCTTCCAGAATAGCATAAATTTCAGTGTTACCAAGATAAAAATATAATCTGGGCACATGTCACTGTTAAAATATTATAGTCAGATCAAGGATTCTATTCCTGTCTTTGTTATTCTTTCCCACTTTTGAAACTTTATCCAGTGGATTTTTTTTTATTACAAAGACGTATTCCAGAGATAACAGTTTGTACTTCTGATTATGATCCATGTTCATGTGATCAAAAGGCAGCAATAATAGGACACTGTCATATATGGTAGCTCCATAGAAACTAGGCTGCACTGGGAGGACAGATTCGCCATCTTGAGCACCTGTGGCTTGGTATTCTCGAAATTGTAGCCCCTTTGGAATGGCTGAAGAACTACCAGTTAAAGGTAAAGAAACCAGACACACAAGGCCACGTATTGTATGATTCCACTTACATGAAATGTCCAGAATGGGCAAATCCATAGAGACAGAAAGATTAGTGTTTTTCAGGGGCTGGTGGGAGGGGGAAATAGGGAGTGACAATGTATACAGGTGATGGGGTTTTGGGGTGATCAAAATGTTCTGGAATTAGGTAGTGGTAATGGTTGCAAGACATTGTAAATGTAGTAAAAAACAATGAATGGTACACTTAAAATGAATTTTATCTTATATTTTAAAAAATCACACACAGGCCGTGCACAGTGGCTCACGCCTGTGATCCCAGCACTTTGGGAGGCCGAGACGGGTGGATCACCTGAGGTCAGGAGTTGGAGAACAGCCTGACCAAAAGGGAGAAACTCCATCTCTAATAAAATACAAAAATTAGCCGGGCGTGGTAGCGCATGCCTGTAATCCCAGCTACTTGAGAGGCTGAGGCAGGAGAATCACTTTAACCCGGGAGGCAGAGGTTGCAGTGAGCCTAGATCGCACCATTGCACTCCAGCCTGGGCAACAAGAGTGAAACTCCGTCTCAAAAAAAAAAAAAAAAAAAATCACGCATAGCTAGAAAGGCTGTAGCTAGTTTGAGGAAGTCAGTACTAACACCTGGCTATTCAGAGAATGCCATCCTGCCCCCCTTTCTTTGGCATCAACTCTGAAGCATAGTTATGTTATGGTTGGAAAATCTTTTCTAACTAGAGATTAAGCTCTTGGGGACAAAGTAAACTTGCCTCTTACAGGAAACACCAAAGTTCCAGCTTAACAGAGAAAGGGAACCTCCTTGGGAATCATACTTTTCCCATTATTGGGTAGTGCTCGGACAGATGTCAAAGTGCTGTATGTTTCCATGGTGATCATATCCAGCTTATCATTACTTGTATCTTTGCCCTAAAGTTTAATTTCTTACTTTGGGACTCATTATAATAATGGGAGCACCGGCCTTTTGGGAGGCCAAGGCGGGTGGATCACGTGAGGTCAGGAGTTTGAGAGCAGCCTGGCCAACATGGCGAAACGCTGTCTCTACTCACGCCTGTAATCCCAGCACTTTGGGAGGCTGAGGCGGGCGGATCACGAGGTCAGGAGATCGAGACCATCCTGGCTAACACGGTGAAACCCCGTCTTTACTAAAAATACAAAAAATTAGCCGGGCGTGGTGGCGGATGACTGTAGTCCCAGCTGCTCGGGAGGCTGAGGCAGAAGAATGGCGTGAACCTAGGAGGCAGAGCTTGCAGTGAGCCGAGATCGCGCCACTGCACTCCAGCCTGGGCAACAGAGCAAGACTCTGTCTCAAAAAAAAAAAAATACAAAAATTAGCTGGGCGTGGTGGTGGGTGCCTGTGGGCCCAGCTACTTGGGAGGCTGAGGCAGGATACTCTCTTGAACCCAGGAAGCAGAGGTTGCAGTGAGCCGAGATCACGCCATTGCACTCCAGCCTAAGCGACAGAGTGAAACTCCGTCTCAAAAAAATAAAAAATAAAAAATAATGTAAGTACCAGGCCTTTGTTTGAGTTCAGTTTTTCTTTGGTGAGCACTTTTCTAAAATCTCTCTCATCTTACCTATGTTAACTTTGTCTCAGAAGCAGGCTCATTTGTGCAGTTAGCTGAAATATTTATTCAGAAAGTCATTTATAGCAGTTGTCTTTTCATCAAACATAATACCTTTAAAATAGCAGAAAATTAATGCCATTCATGATTTTGCCATTTTACTAAGTAGTCAGAAGCTATGTCTCCCTTAGCCCCATCATATACATTTGAAATATCTTTATCCTAGATAATCTGTATTCATTTGAATGCAAAAGTTTTATCAATATGAGTGAACTTATACATCTTTTTATTCGCTGATGGAGATATCACTTGAAACTTTGTTCCTGGCAAAGCAAAGAGATGAAATGTATTGAAAAAAATCGATTAGACTTTTAAAACTTCAAAATACTTTTATAGAAAATGTAAATAAGATTGTTTCTAACTGCAGAGTGTTTTACATAAAATCTTTATGTGAAGAATTTATATTGCAGTACAATAAAGTCAGTGCTTTTTATATGTTTTGAATGGTAAACATTTTGAAGGTATTTTTTGAAGTAACTAGGTATTGACATTTTTTAATAATATATTTTGAATAAAGCACACCTAAAATGCATGAACTTGTGTAAGTATTTGGCATCATTAGTCTAGTTGTACATATTTTTAAAAATAAGAATGGGCTTAGAAGATAATGTATTTGTAGTAAGTATAGTATATTTTTTACTGAGTGAGTCTGATACGTCTTTTAGATATTTGAGTAAAGTCTACTGTTAAAGTATTCCAGATTTTTAAATTCCAGTGTCCTTGCTGTGGAATCTAGTGTTGGCTTTCTGATGTCAGAATAATCAAACCCTGCTCATATACACATCCAGAAAACTTTTTCTAATGATGATACATTTAGCAAAATCGCAAGTCTTTAAAAATTCTAGTTAAATAGACTTACTTGAGACAAGTGTACATTGTGAAATCTAAAATAAAAATTTGTGACTATATAATACATAATCTTCATTATGTAGGCTATTTCTAAAAACTTAGTTTCTGTGCTGATTTCATGTTAAGTTTTTCAAACGTTAGCAGATTATAATGGCTACAGTAAGTTTTGTTCTAAATCTGGTAGCCATTTATTATTAAATGATTAATGATTAAACATTAATCATTTAATAATTACTTAGGAATTATAAATTACAATGTCAAATCTTCATACATCAGGCTCCTTGCACTATAATTACTTAAAATTAGTTTGCATCAATAGTCTATATAAACAGATATCTTAGTTTAGAGGAAAAAATATTCTATTTTCTAGGTACTTTAATAGTTTGGTCTTGTGAAAATTACATAGGTGTGTGTTTATGTATGTGTATACACACATGTATTGGGGGCTTACAATACCAAATTAATAAGACTGCCCCTCACTCCTTAAATCGACTATCTGCCCTGCCAGTAATCCCCCACCTGTACTGGTATATACAGAGTTTTCTCTGGTACAAATGATTAATCAAGAAAAAGGGTGTGAAATATTTGTGTTCGTTTCTTTTTAAATGAATAATGGGATACACATAAACTAGTAACACCACATTGATTTCCTAAAGACCTAATACAGCTTTAAGAGGGAATAACATTCCAGAGCTCCAGGATTATTTTAATTTAGCTTTCAAGATGGTTACGATTTTGATTTAATATAGAGACTTCATAGTGTTAAATTTTAGGGTTTTTTTTTTTTTTTTTGTATTTTTAGTAGAGATGGGGTTTCACCATGTTGGTCAGGCTGGTCTCGAACTCCTGCCCTGATGATCTGCCTGCCTCGGCCTCCCAAAGTGCTGGGATTACAGGCGTGAGCCACTGTGCCCAACCTAAATTTTAGGTATTTAAAACATCCATTGATGCTTTGTTTTGTTTTTGGGTTTTTTTTTTATTGTTGTTACTTAAGGGATGCATCTTATTTATTTGGTTGACTTTTATCTAGACATCATAAATGTGATGCTTACTTTTTTATTAGCCACTTCATTGTTGATGTCTTAATGGGAGATCTTAGTTTGATGAATCTACTCTTTGAAATTTTAGTTTGATTAGTCATTTGTTTCTGCTAGGTTTTGGCTTTTGTTTTGTTTTTTGAGTGATAACCTAAGAAGTTTCTACAGTGGAAAATATCATTATGACATCTTCATCCCTTATAAAGTTGTTTCATTTAGAGGAATTTTTCAAAGCCTATGTTGAGAAATGGGCAAATTAAGTAAAGCATCATAACAATTTTTTTTATAGTGAACTCATTTTATTTATAGAACGGCAAACACATTCACTCTTTTTGCTAACATCCGGGGCTTTTTTCATTGTGACTGCTTTGCACACTTAAAAATGTTTCTCCCAGGCCGGGCACGGTGGTTCATGCCTGTAATCCCAGCACTTTGGGAGGCCGAGGCGGGCGGATCACAAGGTCAGGAGATTGAGACCATCCTGGCTAACATGGTGAAACCCTGTCTCTACTAAAAATACAACAAAAATTAGCCGGGCGTGGTGGCAGGCGCCTGTAGTCCCAGCTACTGGGGAGGCTGAGACAGGAGAATGGCATGAACCCGGGAGGCGGAGCTTGTAGTGAGCCGAGATCGCGCCACTGCACTCCAGCCTGGGCGACAGAGCAAGACTCTGTCTCAAAAAAAAAAAAAAAAAAAAAGTTTCTCCCAGCAAAGGCTAACTGGAATTTATTTTTGTTTAAAGACAAATACTTTTAATGTGGATAAAATAAAAGTTGGAAGTATGCCTTTCATGTGGCAAACTGGAAATTAGTGGTTAGTACTCCATTGCAGCATTAAATACCAATTCTTTACAATAGGGTGCACATATCAGATGCTGTTTTTCCCTTAACCTTTGCACTTTTCATTGAAAATGTTTTCAAATCAAATCTTGTTTTATTGGGTTTCACATGATTGGACTAATACTTACATATATGCTTCTTTTTAAGGTATTTAGACATTGACAATTAGTTATTTCCTTATGAGCCATAGCTTTGAAAAACCATTTTAGAAGAAATTTCCATTTTTTAAACAAAAGTGTTGGGAGGCCGAGGCGGGCAGATCACGAGGTCGAGACCATCCTGGCTAACATGGTGAAACCCCGTCTCTAATAAAAATACAAAAAATTAGCCAGGCATGGTGGTGGGCACCTGTAGTCCCAGGTACTTGGGAGGCTGAGGCAGGAGAATGGCGTGAACCCGGGAAGCAGAACTTGCAGTGAGCCAAGATCGCACCACACCACTGCACTCCAGCCTGGGCGACAGAGCGAGACTCCGTCTTAAAAAAAAAAAAAAAAAAAAAAAAGTGATTTTTTAAAGAAAAGATACCGATAATTTGTCTTTGCTGTAGATGAATGCCACGTTTTTATATACTAGGACTATTACTGAATAATACTGTTTATTTCTTTAGATCAACGAATATATTAAATTCTGTCTTTTTTGTTCAAATAAACGCTGTGAGATGATTGGGAAGGCTGTGTGTTGAAGTTAGATGCAAAGTTGGACCTTGTACAGTGAGCCTCTTGTGAGAACTGAGCCATGAAAGATAAAGCCTGTCATTCATGTCTGCCTTGGCCTGTGCCCAGCTTTATTAGTAAAAACCATTCAGTTTTTACTAATGATATCTACCAGTATCTAAAGAGAAATACCTTCATCCTCTAGAAGAAAACAAGGTTACCCAAAGAGCTCACTTAATTCCTTCCTTTTTCCCTGAACCCTTGGTTTTAAGTGAAGAGTAAAATGTACTAGATATGACACTCTCTCTGAGTATTACTGAGGATTTTGTGGAAAAGGCAGTTTGGTACTTTATTTCCAGCTTAGCTGCAGACTTGGTGACCCTGAGCAAATCACTCAGCCTCCCTTTGCCTCCATTTCTTCATCTGTAAAATGGGGTTAACCTGTGCCTCCCTGTCTCACCAGCATACTGAGGGATCGATTAAAGAGGATTAAAAAAATCCATAAGGTACACTGATTCCAAAGATGGGTAGAATGATATTTAATAATGAAGACTTTCTGTTATATAGCAATTTAATTTTAAAAGTATCTTTACCAGGCCAGGTGCGGTGGCTCACTCCTGTAATCCCAGCACTTTGGGAGGCTGAGGAGGGTGGATCACGAGGTCAGGAGATCAAGACCATCCTGGCTAACACGGTGAAACCCCGTCTCTACTAAAAGTACAAAAAAATTAGCCAGGCATGGTGATGAGCGCCTGTAGTCCCAGCTACTCACGAGGCTGAGGCAGGAGAATGGCATGAACCCGGGAGGCGGAGCTTGCAGTGAGCCGAGATCACGCCACTGCACTCCAGCCTGGGGGGCAGAGTGAGACTCTGTCTCAAAAAAAAAATAAAATAAAAGTATCTTTACCCACTTCTCTGTAGTGAATATTGACTAGCATTTTGAAGTAGGAACTAACAAAGTATAAAATTAAGTAGATTTTTTATATTTATGGGTATTGTTCTAGTACAAATTTATGGTGTACACTGTCGGTCTGAGTGTGGGTTTAAAATATATCATTGTGCTTGGCTAATTTGTAGAATGTCTTATTTGAATTGACTTCATTTATTTCAGAGGAATGCATAGATGATCAGATCAAACTGTCGTCATAGCAGTGTTTTCAGCACATACGAGAATCTTAGAGTTTAGGAGCCTTAGAGCTCACCCAGTGCAATTTCCTGCCGGAAGCAGATTCCTTCCTGGTGACCTCACCAACAGGTGCTTGTGCAGCCTTTTCCTGAAAACTTTTTGGGAAAGTGGGGGCTGCTACCTCACTACTTTGATGTGTACCTTTTGTTCAAGAACTTTCTAAAACTTGGAGCTAATCATGGGTTATTTCAGAAGATGTAAGCATTTTAAGTTTTTTATTGAATTCCATCCTTATTTAAAAGGCCTGGTTATGTAATATTTTCTGTTTTTTTTTTTTTTTTTTGTATGGTTTCCCACATTGATTAGGTTGTTTTCTTCATTTTCTTAATAGATTAAAAATACTTTCTTCTCTTTCTATTTGTGTCTTCTTCCATTTAGTATTTATGGGAGGGAGCAAGAAGGGAAAGGATGTCTATTTTTAAAATTGACTACAATCATGACTGTTCTTCTTGTCATTCTGTAGCAGCTGGATTTATTACCATCTCTTATTTAAAGGTCCTTCAGAACACGTTGAAGCAGTTCATTTCAGGTCAATGGCTGGTAAGCAATGTCAGGACCTCTGGGGAAGGAGAAGCTGACGGGATCCCAGAGGAAAGAATTGAGGTTGTTTGCTCCCTTGTAGAAAGCCCACAGATCCCTTCCCAGACTAGAAAAAAAGTGCCAGAGTGTCCTGAAACTTTCCTTCTAAGGCACATACTTCAAAGAGACTGGGGATTCCTTTGTTTTAAATATAGGTGGGGTCTCACAGTGTTGCCCAGGCTGGGCTCAAGCGATCCTGCCACCTGGGCCTCCCAAAGTGATGGGATTACAGGCATGAGCCACCATGCACGGCCATGGAGATTCTAATGTGGTGCCAGCTGCCAGGTAAGAAAGCTGTGAGACAATGTGTTGATTTTCCTTTACTACGTCAGGTTTGAGGACATCATCTAGCATCAACGGGTAACGTCACCCTTTGTTCCATCTTTGGGAAATAATAGTAGTAGCTTGTTACTGTTAGCTGACCCCTACATTAGCATCAATAAAGTAAATCCCTTTAACTTTCCTTTTGGCCTTTCCTTTCTCTCTCTCTGCCTCCCCACCAGCCCCGACTCTCTCCTGTGTGCGTACACATCCACACACACCTCCATGGTATTCCTTCTTTCTCCCACCTAAGGGAAGCTGTGCCCGATCTTGCTGCAGTCCAGGTCACCGTACTGAGATGAGTCAGCCACAGACTCTAAACACTAGCAGCGATTAGCCGTATGTAGCCACCAAGTGCACTGTTTTAGACAGGTTTACACAGCTCTTTGCTGTCCACTCATATCAGCTGTGTAGTAGCCCAAGGCAGCCTGTCAGGCAGAAGAATTACCAACCAAAGTGGATCTATTCATAAGATAAAAGATCCGGAGTCCGTGCCCTCTTAAAAAACTTTTGTCTTCAGACATATGGGTGCGTGTTCATCTCTGGCCAAAACTTTGTTTCCAGTTTCAAAGGGCTGGTTGCGAAGGTGGCCTTGTAACCTTTCTGTTGCCGGCTCTGTTAGTTGCCTGATAAGCAGTAGCTAATTCATCCTCCTCAGAATTTGAGAGTGGCATCTATTAGATTCAGACCACCAAGGTGCCTGCGCGGGCTCTCCTGGTTACGACTGAGTCCCCTTTTCTCATCTGTGGGGTGAACGCTTCTATTTGCAGAAATTTGCTTGCATCTTTTTCCTTTTATTTATTATTACTTTTTAGAGATGCGGCCTTGCTCTGTTGCCCAGGCTGGAGTGCGGTGGACTCTTTTCTTTTGTTGATCTTTGCCATCCTCTGCCTGGCTTAATGAGGTTCTTTCCCTGCGTATTTATGTCCCAGGAGCTCACCTTCCCCCTAGGTTTTTAAGAAGGAAGCAGAAAATGTTACAAAGTATAAGGGATTCTATGAAGTCCATAGATAGGATTTGCTTTGGGAGTAGATGATTTCTTCTTATTTTGGTGTAAACATCAATTTGGATGGCAATTAGAATGTCTTTAGCCTCTTTAAAAAGCCCTTCTGGGGCAAACCTTTGCAAGTCACTCAGCTGGCATGTAATGAGATTTTTATTTGCATGGCTTTTTTTTTCTAAGTCTCTCTAGAAGAACATAAGGACATTCTGAACATGCAAGGAATACAGTTATTCTCACATCAAGGATCAATTTTATTTTGTATCTTCATTTTATGTCATTTTCCTTTATTTTATTCACATTAATCTAGCATTAATTCCCCCCAGAGGGAATGATATTTTTGGTTGCTGCCACCTGTGTTATTAAGTGACAGCTTTTCTTTATCTGCTTTTCTGAATTTCATATTTATATACTTTATTGTAGTTTTTTAAAATCTATTCTAGCTGGGCTAGAATCTTCCAAGTATTAATTCATAATGAACTTCCCTCTTCTGGAATTGTTTAGGAGGGCTAATGTTCCATGTTCCCTTCGTTGCTATAGATATGAAGTTATTTCGATGTTCTTTGAGTGCTTTATTATAGCGATAACTGGTACTGCCTTTGATTAAAGGTGAGCTATATGGAGTTAAGCATTTTTATACTAGTAACTATTTATTGAGAATTTTCAGAATTCTATAGCTACTTGTCTTTAACAGTTATAAGAGGCATGTATTTTTTTTTCCTTCATGGTCTGGAAGTTAGTTTTCTCTTTGTTTGGGTAGATCGGAATGAGTTGTTGAGCTGTGTTGAAAACACACATGAATCAAAAAAGCAGATGTATTGTAGAAATGTGATGTTTTCATGTTTCGGGAATTTGACCGGAAAGCTTTATGTATGGGTTTTATTTTTAACAAAGCAGTAAGGGCTTACTTTTTACCAACTTGTGTGTGTGTAAAGATGTATTTGTTCAAGCTTTAAGAATAAACCTGTCAATGTACAAATGCCTGATATCTGACTTGGACTTGTGGTTTGTTTGTTTG